CCGCCAACCCCCTCACTGGGACAGGTTCTCAGCCCCAGCTGCGCCCGGGAATGATCTGGGGAGCCTACTAAATGCAGATTCCTGGGCAGCGCGACGGAACTACAGCATCCCAACACCTGGGGTGGGCCCCAGGAATCTGCCCGTTTCCCAAGAGCCCCAGGTGGTTCTGACGCAGAGGATCTTGAGCCCACCTTTGGAGGAACTCACAGCCACTCGCCCCACCTCATCTAACACCTGTTGAGAAGCCCCCCAAGGAACTCGCTAAGCCAAGGTCCTCGAAGGCGCGACTCCTAGCCCCAAGCTAGGCCAGGCCGTCGCCATCTCCGCCGGGGATGCGCGGCCGAGCGCCACATCCCGACTCCACACGTCGGCGAGCCGGGCGCGGGTGCAGGACACTGCTGGGCTCCGGGACGGCCAAGGTCACCCGCGGGGCTCGGCAGGGGCTGGCTCGGCCACGGGGCTCCTCCTCGACCCCCTTTCCTTGAGAAAACAACTCCCACCCCTCCCCTCCCCGTCTCGCCCTGCAAGACGGAGATGGCAATTTCCACAACCTTCCCTGACGGAAAAACGTGCGGGCGAGCAGGCTGCCATTCCGGGCGCACAACCCCGCGGCACACAGCGGGGCGCCCGCCCGGGCCCCGCCACCGCAGCGGCTTCGACATCCCCAGGGCCGCGCTAGGTCTCGGCAGCGCCCTGAGGGGAGGACGGGCCCCGCCATGCCGCGCCCCAACCGCCGGCCCCGCTTTACCTCCAGAAGCCCGGTGCCCGAGGCCGGCCGAAAGCGGAGAGGGGCCCGGGTCCGGACAGGCGCCGGCAGAACAAGACCCTCAGCCCCGCGCGGCTTTGCGCGCACAACGAAACCCCCCAACCCACCGCCCACCCCACCGCCCAGAGGCTTCTAGGACTTGTAGTCCGCCCGGTCACCCCCCCCACCACAACCCGCTCTGAGAGGCTGGGGACTACGGTGCCCGGCATGCACCGCCCAGGCGCCGCGGGCGGGGGCGGGGAGGGGGCGCCACGGTCCGAGGTCACGCCCCGACCTGAGGAGAGCTGGCGCCCAGACCCTTCCCCCGGGGAGGAGGGCTCCCGCGCGAAGCCGTCTCCGAATGCGTCCAGTCGACTCACCGTCCCCGCAGCCCTGGGGCAGCGGCCGCAACAGCAGGACCGAACGCCTCGGCAGCTGGCAGTCGCACTTCTGTCACAAGGAGGCGGGTAGACTTTGGACCAGGGCCGAGGCCCGGGACTCTGTGTGGATTAAACTCTTTCTCTATTGCAGTTCCCCTGTCTTGATACATTGGCTCTATCTGGGCAGCCAGGAAGAAGAACCCACTGGGTGGCTACTTGCTCAGGTACTTCCTTTGTTACAGACAGTATACAAGGAACATCCAGCTAATTACAAATTTTTTTTTGTAGAAACAGGGTCTCACTATGTTGCCCAGGCTGCTCTCGAACTCCTGGCTTCAAGCAGTCCTCCCGCCTTTGCCTCCCCAAAGTGCTGGGATTACAGGCCTGAACCCCCACACCCACCCAGCCAGTACTTCAGATTCTTATCTCTTTGTAAAACCTGGGTCTTCCTAACTCCAAGAAACCTGTCTTCTGCCCGGATTCGAGAAAATTCCAAGGAGGGAGCTGCCTCTCCATCCCTTCCATATGTGCTTCTAGGAAAAAGTTACCAGTCTCACATCACCAGAGGGCTTGAATGAAGAGGCTGCCATCAGCTATTCAAACATTCATCCAATATTAACTGAGCACCTACTCTGGGTGAGGCTTACCAGGGAGCACCTGCCCCACTCCAGACTTTGAATTGCGCCCGTTTCATCACATTCTTTGGTGTCCTGGCAACCAGAGACTCTGATCTGAGCTCCAGCCAGAACAGAGGCCATTCCTCCCTGACTGCTGTGACTCACCACCACCCCAGGCCTCTGAGGACCAGTCCATGTAGCTCTCGGAACCACTGAAAGCTACCCCTTGTCCTTGAGGACACCTGGAACCCCAGCCCCACTGACCCACCCTGGCAGGATGAGCTTCTCACTCACGTTCACCGAGCTGGCCAACATCGCCATCCCACAGTGCGGGGTGCTGAACTTCAAGGCCCTGCACCTCCTGCTGCACGGCATCTTGGAGCACATCCACATGGCCGAGCTCAAGAAAGTCCTCTCAGGCGATGAGGACTTCCTGCAGACCTCGCAGGTGGTCATCATGCCCAGGGAAGGAGACGCCCAGCCTATCCTCAACCCCATGAAGAGGCTCAGCAATGTCTTCGACCACGTGGTGAGCCGCCTCGACAAGTTGGAGAACCAGCTGGCCCTGCTGCAGGACCTGCCCTCCACTGCCCAGCTGCTGGAAGCCAGCCAGGGCACTGCCCGGCCCGTCCAGGACCTGTGGCATCTGATCAAGCTCCGGAAGATGGTGGAGGGTCATGATGAAGTCATGGCCAAGGTACGCCCCCAGCCTCCAGACACTTCTTTTCCCCGGCTTCACATTTTCTCCTCCTCTTTTGCAGTCAATGCAGACCCTGCAGGACTTGCTCACTGATCTTCATGCACTCCAGGTCACCATCACAGCCCTCAGAAAAGAAGTGGACATGCTGAAGAACATGCTTGACAAGGTAGGCCCTCCCCCAGCATCCTCCATGCCAGCCCCCCAGTCCACAGACTCAGTTCCTTTGACAGGTACACCCAGAAAGAATGGACATCTTTGCTGAAGACTTCAAAATACAGAACTGGAAGATGGTTGCACTGCAGCGGGAAGTGGTGAGGGCCACCATCCCTGTCTTCCCCCACTCCACAGCCCTCATTTTCTACCCCCACCTTGCAGGCTTCTCTCCAGAATAAGTTTAAAACCATCCCCAAAACCGAGGACATGGTGCTCTGGAGTGGCCTTCATGATGCCATGTTCACCTCAGTGAGTGAGGAAGGAAGGGGAGGTTAGCAGGACCAGCAGAGCCCCTCTGCCCCCTCTTCTGCAGGAAATTGGTTCATCACCACTGGACCTGTGGCAGTCTGTAGAGCAGCTCCCAGAGGCTGCCCTGGCCCAGACCACCAAGTACCTTGAAGCTACTCGTGCCATCCAGGTCTCCGAGCCCGTCCAAAACCCCCAGCTACTGCAGACTGTCTGGCATTATGAGGTCCCAGAGCTCCTCCCGGAGGGCTCATCTGCCCAAGCAGTTTCACTCAGCAGAGCCCAGGAGCCAGCGCAGCCTCCGGCCCTCACGCCTGAGTCTGCACCTGGGTGCACAACTGAATTTGCACCTGGGCCTGCACCTGGGACTGAACCTGTGCCAGGACTGGAGCTGGGGCTGGAGCTGGAGCCTGTGCCTGCCCTGGGGCCTGTCCCAGGGCCCAGTGTGACACCTGGGTCCTTGCCAGCACCTTGGCCTGTGCTTGGACCTGTGCCTGCCCCAGGTGCCCAGCCTCCACCACTGGGAGACTGGCCTGCACTCCCAAGACGCTGGCCTCTTCCCCAAGGCTGGCCCAGGGTGGGCTCTTGGCCTCTGTGGGACTTAGGTGTCCTGCGGCCAACTCAGCCCCAACCCTCCAGGGCCCCACCACCAGCCACTGAGTTTGGCTCATTGTGGCCTCGACCACTCCAGCCATATCAGTCTCGCCAGGGAGAAGCCCTCCAGCTCGCAGCTGTCCAAGTAAAGGGGGAGGAAAATGATGTCCCCAGCCTAAGGGGCCTTCGGGAGAGGGCCCGCAAGGATGGGGCCCCCAAGGATAGAACTCGCAAGGATGGGGTCCCCAAAGATAGAGGTGGCAAGGATGTGGACCCCAAGGATAGAGCTCACAAGGATGATGTCCCCAAAGATAGAGGTGGCAAGGATGTGGACCCCAAGGATAGAGCTCACAAGGATGATGTCCCCAAAGATAGAGGTGGCAAAGATGGGGACCCCAAGGATAGAGTTGGCAAGGATGGGGCCCCCAAGGAAGCACAGCCTAAGGCTCCCCAGTCTGCCCTTCACCGGCTGAAAACCACCGCTGCCATCGCCGCCGCTGCCGCCGCAGCCTACGCCGCTGCCACATCCTCCGCTGCCCAGGCAGCCAAAGTTGCTGCCAAGTTTGTCAAGGATGCCCCAGCCACCAAAATGGCCGCCATTGCAACAGACACGGCTGCAGCTGGGCCCCTAGGGGTCTTTGCAGATGTCCTGGGTGCAGGGCCTTCCCGGGGAGCCACAGAATCCCAGATCTTGGGCGATGATTCCGAAATCTACGAAATCCTCTCTCCCTCCTACTCTGCTGCCAGCATCGGTCCCGATCCAGCCCTGTCCCAGGCCATGGTGGCTACCAAGCAGGCCATGAGCCCTGAAGACAAGAAGAGGGCTGTCAAGTATTCCATGAGCCACATAGCCCAGATACCTGTCAAACACGACTCTCTGAAGGAAGAATTTGCCCAGCTGTCCTGTAACCTGAACCAGCGCTTGAGTTATCTAGGTAGGCCTGGTCTGGCCCTGGGAAGGGCACAACCCTCAGCAGCCACCCTGTCCTCTGCTTTCAGCCAATATGGGAGGTCCTTCCAGCCTCGGGACAACAGTGGACATATTGCAGAAAAAGATTGGCAGCCTCCAGAAATCTAGGCTCAAGGTTAGTGTCTCCGGCGAAGGGCTTTTGAGGCAAGGCCTGGGGTGTCTGTGTCTCCCCCTTTTAGGAGGAAGAACTTGAGAGAATTTGGGGCAACCAAATAGAGATGATGAAGGATCGCTACATCACTTTGGACAAGGCGGTGGAGAACCTGCAGATTCGCATGGATGAGTTCAAGGTTAGGAGGACTGGGTAGGCTGGAGAAGGGCTGATGGCAGACATGCCTGTGCTTCTGTTCTTAGACTCTCCAGGCTCAAATCAAAAGACTGGAAATGAACAAGGTGAATAAGAGCACGATGGAGGAGGAGCTGAGAGAGGTGAGTGAGCAGAGGTTCCTCTGCCTTCCCTGGCCATGCCTCCCTGAACTCCCTGTCTCCCTAGAAAGCTGACAGGAGTGCCCTGGCAGGCAAGGCAAGCCGCGTTGACCTGGAGACTGTGGCCTTGGAGCTGAACGAGATGATTCAGGGCATACTCTTCAAGGTCACGATCCATGAGGACAGCTGGAAGAAGGCTATGGAGGAGCTCAGCAAGGACGTGAACACCAAGGTGAATGCCCCCATGTTGATTTTCACTTTATTTTCTTTCTTATCTTCCCCTTGGCTGTTGGCAGTTAGTCCACAGTGATCTGGATCCCTTGAAGAAAGAAATGGAAGAGGTCTGGAAAATCGTCCGGAAGCTGCTGATTGAGGGCTTAAGACTGGATCCTGACAGTGCTGCTGGCTTTAGGAGGTGAGTGCCCGCCCGAGCCCCTCCTGGTAGGGGGGGCAGCGGCTGATGATCATGTGCCTTTCAGGAAGCTGTTCAAGCGCGTGAAGTGCATCTCCTGTGACCGGCCTGTGGAGATGATGACTGGCCCGTGAGTACCACCGCCCAGGGTGCCCCGGCCCTACAGCCCCTGCTGTGCCCTTGTCCTCCAACAGACAGCTGATCACCATCCGCAAAGCCCACCTGCTGTCCCGGCTGCGGCCAGCCAGCGCCAACAGCTGCGAGTACTTGCAGCGGCAACAGATGAGGTGAGCAGGATGGGCGCCCCGCAGGGAGGCCGCAGGTCGCTGCTGACCCACTGCCCTGCTGCAGGGAACAGCAGTGGCTGCAGCTCCAGGACCTCGGTATCCAGGAGGATTGTCAGCAGGACTGGGGTGATGGCCCCCAAAACGCCACCAGCCTCAAGTGCAAGTCCTGCAACCTGTTGACGCTCTATCCCTACGGGGATCCCCACGTGATCGACTATGACAGCGTGAGTCTGGCCGGGGCCTCCTTCTCAGAGGGCTCCCTAACCCGGGACCTGGGCCATCCAACAGGCCGAGGTGGACATCCTGGGCGTGGATGGGATCCTGTACAAAGGCCGCGTGAACAGCCAGCGTGGGGCTCAGCCCTTGGCCGTCGCAAAGGAGCTGGCAGGTGAGGGGCGTAGGGCTCCCTGGGGCACCCTTACCCACACCTGTCTCTTTTCTTTTCTGCTAAGCTGTGAAGGCTCCATCTCCCCCGTCACAAAGCCTGTATGACCGTGTGCACTCCAGTGCCCTATTTGGCGCCATCTGCCCCCGTGAGTACCTGGTTCCCAGCCCCAGCCCAGCTACACATCTAGGGTTTCTCCTGCCCCTCCCCAGCCCTGTGCCCCCGCTCCAGTGCCTGCTCAGCTGCCTCGGGCCCTCACCTGACGATGCCAGCTCGACCACCTTCCCTGCCACCTCTGCTGCTGCTGCCACCGCTGATTCCATCCCTAAGGGACCCCCAGCAGGCCCCAGGGTCCACCAGGCTCTCAAGAGCTCCACACATTGAGTCCCGAGTCGGCAGGAAGCCCCCCGAGGAGCCCGCCAACCCGTGAGCCCCACCCCGCTGCGCCCCCCATCGCCAAGTCCCCTCCACGTCCGAGGCTGAGGCCCATGTGGCCCTCCCACTCCCACCAAGTCCCCTCCACATCGGAGGCTGAGGCCTATGTGGCCCCCCACCCCCACCCCCACCAAGTCCCCTCCATGTCCGAGGCTGAGGCTCATGCGCCCCCCCCCATCCCTACCAAGTCCCCTCCACGTCCGAGGCTGAGACCCATATGCCCCCCCCACCCCCACCAAGTCCCGTCCCCGGCTGAGACCCAGGGCCCTGAGCCTGGCCCAGAAAGGGTGCTGGGGCCCTGGATAGAGGGGAGGGGTCTGTGTAGGGGACCCCCATGCTGACCCAGTGGCTGTTTTATCCTGTGCATATAAATACAAACAGCACAGTGCACATTCTCATTCTACATTGTCATATAAACACAGCTTTCTAGAGTGAATTTTCCAACAAGCCAATTTAATTCCTTGATCC